TTCACGCACTAGGCCCCAGCAGACCAGACCAAACCAGAATGGAGTCGTTTGTGCTAAGTACCACACAATCAAACTGAACTTTGAAATGGGCCAGTTTCCCAAAAAATAGGAAATTCCCTTAAGTCTGAGTCAGTGAAACAAGGAAGTTTCTTCTGCTTTAACCCTAAAAGTAACTTTGAAACGATGAGTCCACTTTTTGTTCGGTTTCTGCTTTCTTCAGCCCCTATTTGCCAATAAAACCAACCGCCTCTGCTCAGCTGATCAGAACACTCATTCTACTTTATAGAATGAGGTGTTTTTTGATTCTAGAATCACGAATAAGAGTCAATTAAGATTTTTAAACTAATTCGTTGTAATGCTGTCTTTTGACTGTTGTACTACAATTTATTCAAGCAGTCCTTTATTTAGGAATTTGGGGGTAATTTCCAATATTTTGGTATTATGAATCGTGCTGAATAGTCGTGCATGCTCTTTCATATTTTCACCACACGTATTTTTGGGTGAAAGCATGAATTCATCTATGCAATTTTGCTAGATATTAAGCTACTCTTTTCACTATTCCTGTACAGATGGAGGGACAGATGAGACAGCTGCCCAGGGCACTTCAGCAGTTACTGGCATAGCTGGGATTTGAACTGGGATGTAACTATTTTCATACACTCTCTAGGTCATTCCAAGGTGGGAGAGGCAAGCAAATAATTTTGAATCTGGCCAGCATATTCACTGAAACATTTATGCTTATCCTTCCTCCTCCCAGCATACAAGTTCTTCCTTAGCAAAACCTCCAGTCCTCTAATTTAGCATACTTTCGTCTAATCTGTCACTTTCCTCAGGCCCCACAACTACGAGTACTCCTTGTCCCCACCCGGTCCTAATTTGGTCGGGTATAGCGGAGGTGGGCGTAGAGAGAACTGGAGGTGGAGACCTTTGTGCATGCCCACACACTGCTTTCCTCGCGAGGAATCTGGGGCCCTTGCAGAGGCGGAACCAGGATGTGACGTAATAACCGCGCGCGGCGCTCGGCGTTCCCGCAAGGTCGCTTTGCAGAGCGGGAGCGCGCTTAAGTAACTAGTCCGTAGTTCGAGGGTGCGCCGTGTCCTTTTGCGTTGGTACCAGCGGCGACATGACGGGGTACACTCCGGATGAGAAACTGCGGCTGCAGCAGCTGCGAGAGCTGAGAAGGCGATGGCTGAAGGACCAGGAGCTGAGCCCTCGGGAGCCGGTGCTGCCCCCACAGAAGATGGGGCCTATGGAGAAATTCTGGAATAAATTTTTGGAGAATAAATCCCCTTGGAGGAAAATGGTGAGTGACAGACCTCTCCGGTCCCCCCCAACTGTTTATTTTGTGTATGTGTTTTTCCCCCCAGGTCCATGGGGTATACAAAAAGAGTATCTTTGTTTTCACTCATGTACTTGTACCTGTCTGGATTATTCATTATTACATGAAGTATCATGTTTCTGTAAGTATGTCCTTTTCAGAATTCATTTTTAACATAATTAACACAGAGTTAACTTTTATTACAGGAAAAACCATATGGCATAGTTGAAAAGAAGTCCAGAATATTCCCTGTAAGTCTTAACACTTCTGATTTTTCTTTTGTTTTTTGTACTAACTGTATCTTTGTTTTCCTAGGGTGATACAATTCTGGAGACTGGAGAAGTAATTCCACCAATGAAAGAATTTCCTGATCAACATCATTAAAGATTATGTAAAAAGTTAAAAGGCTTATGAGCCTAAGTTTGTTCCTATATTACCATATTTACTGAATTTTCTGGAAAAGTAACTTTAATAAAGTTTAATCTCAGAAATTGTCATATCTGTTTTCAAGCATTGTACAATTTGAGACTGAGTAATTTAACAATAAGTAAAAAGTGGACATGCTAAACAAATATGAGAGACTACCTACTTTTTCTGGTCATTCTTGACTTGGAAAACGGTATGGAAAAGTATTTAGTTACATGTTTGTTTGTTTTTTTCTTACACAGTACTTACACTAATTTGGTATCAGGGTATGCAACAGTGAAATATCACAATAAACAAATGTAAGAACAGCAATTCCATGCACTTTTGTTTTAAGGAAATCTTTCCGGCCAGGCGCAGTGGCTCATGCCTGTAATCCCAGCACTTTGGGAGGCCGAGGCGGGCAGATCACGAAGTCAGGAGATCGAGACCATCATGGCTAACACAGTGAAACCCCGTCCCTACTAAAAATACAAAAAAATTAGCCGGGCGTGGTGGCGGGCTCCTGTAGTCCCAGCTACTGCGGAGGCTGAGGCACGAGATTGGTGTGAACCCAGAAGGCGGAGCTTGCAGTAAGCCGAGATAGTGCCACTGAGCCTGGGCGACAGAGCAAGACTCCGTCTCAAAAAAAAAAAAAGCTTTCCGAATCATTTTTGAAGAATTTAGAAACTTGATTGAAAAGCTTATTCCAACTATGATCTGACACTCAAGACTGTCAGATTTAGGTTGCTGTTAATTTTGTCATGAGAATGTAAAATACTAAAATCTCTAAGTGAAAAATTTGCATACTAGTGCTTGTTATAAAGGATAATGCAAAAATAAACTTGGGAACTTTGCATTATGAATTTTATTTTTATATCTACATAAG